GTCATAGCCAAGTATCGAGTGAGAAATTCAGTTTCATTTTCAGGGCTTAGAGGCCAGGTGATTCTAGAAAAATCGGATTTAGTGATTAACTCATGAGAGTAGGAGTTATTTATGTCCTTTTTCTCTCCCCCATCACTTAGCATTTAGCCTTACTTTAGAAGGGTCCTGTATTTGCTTTAACCTTGTAAAGAACTTTGAGTGCTTATTAAATGGAAAGCCTTGTGTGTGTGTGTGTGTGTGTGTGTGTGTGTCTGTGCGTGTGTGTGTCTGTGCGTGTGTGTGTGTGTGTGTGTATTTAGAGACAGAGTCACATTCTGTAGCAGCCCAGGCTGAAGTGCAGTGGCATGATTTTGGCTCACTGCAACCTCTGCCTCACAGGTTCAAGGGATTCTCCTGCCTCAGCCTCCCAAGTAGCTAGGATTACAGGCACCTGCCACCATGCCCAGCTACTTTTGTATTTTTAGTAGAGACAGGATTTCATCATGTTGGCCAGGCTGGTCTTGAACTCCTGAATTCGGGTGATCCACCCGCCCCAGCCTCCCAAAGTGCTGGGATTACAGGCATGAGCCATCACGCCTGGCTCAAAGCTTTGCATTTTTAAAGATATTAGACATGTTTCTTGTTTGTTTGTTTTTTTTAAAAAAACTAAACGCTAATGTAGGAGAATAAGAGAAAGTTTTTCCAAAAAAGAGAAAACATTGTGATTATCTTATTGGAATGTTGGATAATAAAGTCTGCTTTATCAATCATCAAGCACACTATAAAATTTCCATTTTAATAGGACTTGTACCTCAATTGAGGTAATAAAGTTTTAAAGTTTTTAAAGTGAAAGCCAGCCCCGCCCCTCTCCTGGAGTGGGCGGGGACAGCGGTTGCATAGGCAGCTTTCCTTGTGACAACACAGGTCCTTGATGACACGCTGCTGTCTGGCCACACCTCCTTTTCCTTTCATCTTTCTCATTGACCAATGGGCTTCAAGCATGAAGGCCACACCCCTATTCTGCATTCTAGTGCAGCCCTGGTTACGCCTCCTCTGGCTCAGTCACACAGCGACGTAGAGGTGACTGGAGGTATATACTTGTCCTCACCTGGATCATGCTGATGTGGCCCCAACCCCACCTCCCTACCCATCCCCACCTCCCTACCCATCCCCACCTCCCTACCCATCCCCACCTCCCTACCCATCCCCACCTCCCTACCCATCCTATGATGTCCAAAGAAACCAGACAGAGCAAATTGGCCGAGGCCAAGGAACAGGTAAACGCACCAACACCCCAACCCAACCCGAGCTCATGAGTATCACTGCTCTTCCTTTCCACAGTTGACAGACCATCATCCCCAGACCAACCCTAGTGTTGGTACAGCAGCAAGCGACACCAAAAAGAAGAAAATAAATAATGGCACTAACCCTGAGACAACCACTTCTGGTGGTTGCCACTCGCCTGAGGATGTGAGTCTTGGCTGGCCGGGCTCCTGGGGACACTAGTAAGAGCTCTGTTTTCCTCTTTCTATAGGAACAGAAGGCAAGCCACCAACATCAGGAAGCCCTAAGGAGGGAGCTAGAGGTGAGTGGAGGGTGTGAAGTTCCCTCCTGCCCCTTTCAGCATTTGCTTGTCTTTTCTCCCAAAGGCCCAGGTTCATACCATACGAATCCTTACATGTCAGAAAACTGAGCTTCAGATGGCACTCTACTACAGCCAGCATGCTGTCAAGCAGTTGGAAGGTGGGAATCTGGCACCCCATCATCCTTCAACCTTTGGGCCACATCTGAATGTCTCTCATTCCAGGAGAGGCCAGGGATCTGATCAGCCGCCTGCATGATTCATGGAAGTTTGCAGGAGAGTTAGAGCAGGCTCTCTCTGCTGTCGCTACACAGAAGAAGAAGGCGGATAGGGTGAGTCCAAACACGGCCCCGTCCCTTGGGAGTCTATCCTGACTTAACCTTTCTCTATTTGCAGTACATTGAGGAGTTAACAAAGGAGAGGGACGCCCTGAGTCTGGAACTGTACAGGAACACGTAGGATGGGGGAAGGTGGAATGGGAGGTCTGTGTTCTTCATTCATTCCTGCCTCTGGCCATAGCATAACTGATGAGGAGCTGAAGGAGAAAAATGCCAAACTACAAGAAAAACTTCAACTTGTAGAATCTGAAAAGTCTGAGATCCAGCTCAACGTAAAGGAGCTAAAAAGGAAACTGGAGAGGGCCAAGCTCCTGCTGCCACAGGTGAGCAGCTGCAGCCCCGGGGGTTGTGGGAGTGAGGTTCAAAAAAACACTTTCACTATTCCAGCAGCAGCTGCAGGCGGAGGCTGACCACCTGGGTAAGGAGCTGCAGAGTGTGTCAGCAAAGCTCCAAGCCCAGGTGGAAGAGAACGAGTTGTGGAACCGCCTGAACCAGCAACAGGAGGAGAAGATGTGGAGGCAGGAGGAGAAGATACAGGAGTGGGAGGAGAAGATACAGGAGCAGGAGGAGAAGATACGGGAGCAGGAGGAGAAGATACGGGAGCAGGAGGAGAAGATGCGGAGGCAGGAGGAGATGATGTGGGAGAAGGAGGAGAAGATGCGGAGGCAGGAGGAGATGATGTGGGAGAAGGAGGAGAAGATGCGGAGGCTGGAGGAGATGATGTGGGAGAAGGAGGAGAAGATACGGGAGCTGGAAGAGAAGATGCACGAGCAGGAGAAGATACGGGAGCAGGAAGAGAAGAGGCAGGAGGAGGAGAAGATACGCGAGCAGGAGAAGAGGCAGGAGCAGGAGGCGAAGATGTGGAGGCAGGAGGAGAAGATACGGGAGCAGGAAGAGAAGATACGGGAGCAGGAGAAAAAGATGTGGAGGCAGGAGGAGAAGATTCACGAGCAGGAGAAGATACGGGAGGAGGAGAAGAGGCAGGAGCAGGAGGAGATGTGGAGGCAGGAGGAGAAGATAAGGGAGCAGGAGGAGATATGGAGGCAAAAGGAGAAGATGCACGAGCAGGAGAAGATACGGAAGCAGGAGGAGAAGGTGTGGAGGCAGGAGGAGAAGATGCACGACCAGGAGGAGAAGATACGGGAGCAGGAGGAGAAGATGTGGAGGCAGGAGGAGAAGATAAGGGAGCAGGAGGAGAAGATACGGGAGCAGGAGGAGAAGATACGGGAGCAGGAGGAGAAGATACGAGAGCAGGAGGAGATGATGCAGGAACAGGAAGAGAAGATGGGGGAGCAGGAAGAGAAGATGCAAGAACAGGAGAAGATGCGGAGGCAGGAGGAGAAGATAAGGGAGCAGGAGGAGAAGATACGGGAGCAGAAGGAGAAGATACGAGAGCAGGAGGAGAAGATATGGGAGCAGGAGGAGAAGATACGAGAGCAGGAGGAGATGATGCAGGAACAGGAAGAGAAGATGTGGGAGCAGGAGGAGAAGATGTGTGAGCAGGAAGAGAAGATGCAAGAACAGGAGGAGAAGATGCGGAGGCAGGAGGAGAAGATGTGGGAGCAGGAAGTGAGGCTGCGGCAGCAGGAGGAGAAGATGCAGGAACACTAGGTGAGGCTGCAGGAGCTGGAGGAGAGGCTGGGGTGCCTTCTCACTCTCTTTCCTGGCCCCTTAGGAGCACCTGGAAGCTGCCATCTAATGAGCACATGACAAGAAGGCAAAGACAATAAACATGTAAAAGCCGGCAGCAAGGCCTGGAGAAGAGTAAGCCGCCATGTGACTGTTTAGAATATAGTCTGAGCACAAACCTGAAAAAAAAATTTTATTTATTTTAAATTGTGGCAAAATACTGGCCAGGCATGGTAGCTCACGCCTGTAATCCTAGCAATTTGGGAGGCCGAGGTAAATGGATGACCTGAGGTCAAGAGTTCAAGACCAGCCTGGCCAATACAAAAATTAGCCGGGCATGGTGGCGCATGCCTGTAATCCCAGCTACTTGGGAGGCTGAGGCAGGAGAATCGCTTGAACCTGGGAGGCAGAGGTTGCAGTGAGCTGAGATCGTGCCACTGCACTCAAGCCTGGGTGACAGAGCGAAACTCCGTCTCAAAAAAAAAAGTTTCTTCCTTACATGTATGTTTCTATTAGTTTTCTTCTTGGTCTTTCTCATTTAGTCTTGTGTTGTCTTTTGACATTCATAGTAAACTTTTATCTGCCTCCAGAGAGTATTGACTTTGAGTTTATGGCACACAA